CAGGAGGTGTTTGCAAGAGGTATTGCAGCGCGGACGGAGTGTCCTGCAGATGACGCTGTCTGTCCTGTAGATGACGCTCGTCAAGGAGGTTTACCACATAGCCCCCAGGAAGCCCACCCGACACCAGCCGGAGGTGCTAGGCTTCTGCGGCTCCCACCTGGGGCAGGCGGAGGACCCCGGGCAGGTCCAGGACCCCCCGGAGCAGCTGCTTCCTCAACCCTGCCAGGGTTAATGAGGAGGCCCCAGAGTGAGGTGGAGGCCAAATGGGACTCAGGGCCGGAGCCTCTGGCCTGGCTGGATCAGGGCTGGCATTGGACAAGCGCAGCTGACTCCCGATGTGCATGGCCAGGAGACACTCTGGGCCTCAGTTTCCCCTTGAATGTGAACCTTGAAACAGATCAGCCCAGAGACCTCCCACGGTCTTCAAGGGGCTCTGGTCAGCTGGGCTGGGGTCTCTGGAAATAGAGCCTCCTCCAGGGACCCCCACAAGCCACCCAGACTGAGCATCCTGGCCATGTGCATGCCTGAGCTCAGCAGGAGCCTCCCGGCCTCCCCGTGGGCTAAGCAGTGGTGGGAGGGGAGCTCCAGCCTCGTGGGCCCTCCCCGGGCCTCGGGGACCCATGGTCAGTGGCTGGGGGTGCTGCCCAGAGGCTGGGATTCCCTTCCAGCAGGAGCCGCAGTGGGGCTGAGTGTGAGGCAGGCTGGCTGACCACTGTTTCCATGGACCCTGCGTCCAAGGCCAGCCCTGCCTTCCAGCGGCTTTGCCATCTAGGACGGGTGCCAGGTGGGGTAGGCCCTTCTCTCCCTTCCGATTCTCAGAAGCTGCTGGGGGTGGGGGCGTCCTGGGCCTCAGGGCACAGAGCTGCAAATCCTTCCTGATCCAGGCCTCTCCCCTGCCACAGCCCCTCCCCGAGAGCAAACACACGTGGCTGGAGCGGGGAAGAGCATGGTGCCCTGCGTGGCCTGGCCTGGCTTGGGGCCAAGGCTCCCTGCTACATAAGCTGGGGCCCCCAGGGGAGCAAGCACCCGGCCCGGCTCCCTCCCTGCCCGTCCCCGTCCCCCCACCCGTGCCAGCCCCCAGGATGGGTGCCCCGAGCGCGTGCCGGACGCTGGTGTTGGCTCTGGCGGCCATGCTCGTGGTGCCGCAGGCAGGTAAGAGCCCCCCACTCCGCCCCCTCTCGATGTCCTCACTGACTCCCATTCCCTCTTCCCACAGAGACCCAGGGCCCTGTGGAGCCGAGCTGGGAGAATGCAGGGCACACCATGGATGGCGGTATGTGGCCAGGTTCGGGGGTGGGGGGTTCCACGTTCCTGGGGTGACCAGCCTTCACCCACAGGTGCCCCGACGTCCTCGCCCACCCGGCGCGTGAGCTTTGTTCCACCCGTCACTGTCTTCCCCAGCCTGAGCCGTAAGCAGATGCTGCCCCTGCCAGCCGGGAAGTGGGGATGGGCCTCATCCCGCGCTCCCCACAGCCCTGAACCCGGCGCACAATGGGCGGGTGTGCAGCACCTGGGGTGACTTCCACTACAAGACCTTCGACGGCGACGTCTTCCGCTTCCCTGGCCTTTGCAACTACGTGTTCTCTGAGCACTGCCGCGCCGCCTACGAGGACTTCAACGTCCAGCTACGCCGAGGCCTAGTGGGCTCCAGGCCTGTGGTCACCCGTGTTGTCATCAAGGCCCAGGGGCTGGTGCTGGAGGCGTCCAACGGCTCCGTCCTCATCAATGGGCAGCGGTGAGCCGGCCACCCTGGGGAGGGGCGAGGGCGGGCCCAGGGAGAGACCCCGCTGTCTGCGCAGGGAGGAGCTGCCTTACAGCCGCACTGGCCTCCTGGTGGAGCAGAGCGGGGACTACATCAAGGTCAGCATCCGGCTGGTGCTGACATTCCTGTGGAACGGAGAGGACAGTGCCCTGGTGAGGAAGCCCCCTCGCCCCTTGCCCCTTCACTGAGGCTGGAGCTGCCCCTCCCCACTCTCAGCTGGAGCTGGATCCCAAATACGCCAACCAGACCTGTGGCCTGTGTGGGGACTTCAACGGCCTCCCGGCCTTCAACGAGTTCTATGCCCACAGTGAGTGCCACCTGGGTGAGGGGGCGGTGACCGAGCCACCACACCCCTGCTTTCTTCCCGGCAGACGCCAGGCTGACCCCGCTCCAGTTTGGGAACCTGCAGAAGTTGGATGGGCCCACGGAGCAGTGCCCGGACCCGCTGCCCTTGCCGGCCGGCAACTGCACGGACGAGGTGAGTCCCCCGCCACCCCCAGCTCCTGGGCAGGGTGCCCAGCCTGGCCCACTGTGCTCCCCAGGAGGGCATCTGCCACCGCACCCTGCTGGGGCCGGCCTTTGCGGAGTGCCACGCACTGGTGGACAGCACTGCGTACCTGGCCGCCTGCGCCCAGGACCTGTGCCGCTGCCCCACCTGCCCGTGTGCCACCTTTGTGGAATACTCACGCCAGTGCGCCCACGCGGGGGGCCAGCCGCGGAACTGGAGGTGCCCTGAGCTCTGCCGTGAGTGCTCCCAGGGCCTTCGCCAGGGATTGCCCCTGGCCCAGCCCCACCTCCTTTTGCGCAGCCCGGACCTGCCCCCTCAACATGCAGCACCAGGAGTGTGGCTCACCCTGCACGGACACCTGCTCCAACCCCCAGCGCGCGCAGCTCTGCGAGGACCACTGTGTGGACGGCTGCTTCTGCCCCCCAGGCAGGTCTTGTGTGCCCTGAACCCCTCAGGGGGGGCCGGCCCTGCCTCACGCCGCGCCCCACAGGCACGGTGCTGGATGACATCACGCACTCTGGCTGCCTGCCCCTCGGGCAGTGCCCCTGCACCCACGGCGGCCGCACCTACAGCCCGGGCACCTCCTTCAACACCACCTGCAGCTCCTGGTACTTATGAGCCCACCAGCCTCCGCCTGGGGATGCCGGTTCTGCTCACGGCCTCCCTCCCCAGCACCTGCTCCGGGGGGCTATGGCAGTGCCAGGACCTGCCGTGCCCTGGCACCTGCTCTGTGCAGGGCGGGGCCCACATCTCCACCTATGATGAGAAACTCTACGACCTGCATGGTGACTGCAGCTACGTTCTGTCCAAGGTCTGGGCTTGGGGCCGGGTCTTCAGACACCCGGCCCAATGCACGCGTGGGTCCTTCTCCCCAGAAATGTGCCGACAGCAGCTTCACCGTGCTGGCTGAGCTGCGGAAGTGCGGCCTGACGGACAACGAGAACTGCCTGAAAGCGGTGACGCTCAGCCTGGACGGCGGGGACACGGTGAGGACCTGGCTGGGGCCCTGGGCTGGGACAGAGCTGACCTCCCGCCCGCCTCCTTCCGCAGGCCATCCGGGTCCAAGCGGACGGCGGCGTGTTCCTCAACTCCATCTACACGCAGCTGCCCCTGTCGGCAGGTATGTGGCTCTCCCAGGACGGCCGGGCTGGGCCTGACCGGCCTCTCCCCCACACTCCCGGCAGCCAACATCACCCTGTTCACACCCTCGAGCTTCTTCATCGTGGTGCAGACAGGCCTGGGGCTGCAGCTGCTGGTGCAGCTGGTGCCACTCATGCAGGTGTTTGTCAGGCTGGACCCCGCCCACCAGGGCCAGATGTGCGGTGAGGCTGGGCAGGGGCCTTCGGGGACAGGGGGCCGCTGACATCCCCCAACCCTGGCCCCCAGGCCTGTGTGGGAACTTCAACCAGAACCAGGCTGACGACTTCACGGCCCTCAGCGGGGTGGTGGAGGCCACGGGCGCAGCCTTCGCCAACACCTGGAAGGCCCAGGCTGCCTGTGCCAATGCCAGGAACAGCTTTGAGGACCCCTGCTCCCTCAGTGTGGAGAATGGTACTCCTCGCCCCCACCCCCACAGTCACCCCGGCGTGGAGATGAGGTCAGGTCTTCCCCACAGAGAACTACGCCCGGCACTGGTGCTCGCGCCTGACCGATCCCAACAGTGCCTTCTCGCGCTGCCACTCCATCATCAACCCCAAGCCCTTCCACTCGGTGAGAGGCTGAGGCCAGACCCCCACGCCTGGCCCTGACGCCCCGATGCCTCCCACCTCCGCAGAACTGCATGTTTGACACCTGCAACTGTGAGCGGAGCGAGGACTGCCTGTGCGCCGCGCTGTCCTCCTATGTGCACGCCTGTGCCGCCAAGGGCGTACAGCTCAGCGACTGGAGGGACGGCGTCTGCAGTGAGTGCCCACGCTGGGGGTGGGATGTGTCCTGACCTGTCCCCCCTGGCCCCACCGACCACAGCCAAGTACATGCAGAACTGCCCCAAGTCCCAGCGCTACGCCTACGTGGTGGATGCCTGCCAGCCCACTTGCCGCGGCCTGAGTGAGGCCGACGTCACCTGCAGCGTTTCCTTCGTGCCTGTGGACGGCTGCACCTGCCCCGCGGGCACCTTCCTCAATGACGCGGGCGCCTGTGTGCCCGCCCAGGAGTGCCCCTGCTACGCTCACGGCACCGTGCTGGCTCCTGGAGAGGTGGTGCACGACGAGGGCGCCGTGTGGTAAGGGTCTGGGGGGAAAGCAGGCCCCCCAGCAGATCCAGGCTGTGCCGTCTGTCTCTTGTAGTTCATGTACGGGTGGGAAGCTAAGCTGCCTGGGAGCCTCTCTGCAGAAAAGCACAGGTAAGTGCCACCCCTGCCCTGCCCTGCCCTGCCCAGGACCCCTCCCACCAAGCTCTGTCCCCAGGGTGTGCAGCCCCCATGGTGTACCTGGACTGCAGCAACAGCTCGGCGGGCACCCCTGGGGCCGAGTGCCTCCGGAGCTGCCACACGCTGGACGTGGGCTGTGTGAGTTCCATGCTTCAGGGAGGGGTGGGCAGAGCCCTGACCGGTACCTGCCTGGGCCCCACAGTTCAGCACACACTGCGTGTCCGGCTGTGTCTGTCCCCCGGGGCTGGTGTCGGATGGGAGTGGGGGCTGCATTGCCGAGGAGGACTGCCCCTGTGTGCACAACGAGGCCACCTACAAGCCTGGAGAGACCATCAGGGTCGACTGCAACACCTGGTGGGTCGTGAGTCTCTCGGAGGCAGCAGGTGCTGTGAGCAGGCACCATTGTGGCCCCTTGCAGCACCTGCAGGAACCGGAGGTGGGAGTGCAGCCACCGGCTCTGCCTGGGCACCTGCGTGGCCTACGGGGATGGCCACTTCATCACCTTTGATGGCGATCGCTACAGCTTTGAAGGCAGCTGCGAGTACATCTTGGCCCAGGTACGCCGCCCCCTCGCCCACTCCTGCAGGCCCGCGGCCAGCAGCTTGTCTCTTTCTGGCCCAGGACTACTGTGGGGACAACACCACCCACGGGACCTTCCGCATCGTCACCGAGAACATCCCCTGTGGGACCACCGGCACCACCTGCTCCAAGGCCATCAAGCTCTTCGTGGAGGTGAGAACGGCCCCAGCTGTGAGCACCCCCGATCGGCTTCCGGCAGCGTCTGCCTCCCCTGCAGAGCTACGAGCTGATCCTCCAAGAGGGGACCTTTAAGGCGGTGGCGAGAGGGCCGGGTGGGGACCCACCCTACAAGATACGCTACATGGGGATCTTCCTGGTCATCGAGACCCACGGGATGGCCGTGTCCTGGGACCGGAAGACCAGCGTGTTCATCCGACTGCACCAGGACTACAAGGTGAGCTCGGGCCGTGCACTCCTAGGCCCTGCTCCAGGGCCCCACTCTCTCGCTGCCTCTGCAGGGCAGGGTCTGCGGCCTGTGCGGGAACTTCGACGACAATGCCATCAATGACTTTGCCACGCGTAGCCGGTCCGTGGTGGGGGACGCACTGGAGTTTGGGAACAGCTGGAAGCTCTCCCCCTCCTGCCCGGACGCCCTGGCACCCAAGGACCCCTGCACGGCCAACCCCTTCCGCAAGTCCTGGGCCCAGAAGCAGTGCAGCATCCTCCACGGCCCCACCTTCGCCGCCTGCCGCTCCCAGGTGGGGCTCTGGTCTTGGCAGGCAGGGTCTGGCCGGCTGAGCTGCACCTTGGCCTCACCCGCAGGTTGACTCCACCAAGTACTACGAGGCCTGCGTGAACGACGCGTGTGCCTGCGACTCGGGTGGCGACTGCGAGTGTTTCTGCACGGCTGTGGCTGCCTACGCCCAGGCCTGCCACGACGCGGGCCTGTGTGTGTCCTGGCGGACTCCGGACACCTGCCGTGAGTCGGGCTCTGTCCGTGGTGCTGAAGGGCGCCTCCTTAGCCTCTGCCCTCTGTGCCCCAGCCTTGTTCTGTGACTTCTACAACCCACATGGGGGCTGTGAGTGGCACTACCAGCCCTGCGGGGCACCCTGCCTAAAAACCTGCCGGAACCCCAGTGGGCACTGCCTGGTGGACCTGCCTGGCCTGGAAGGTGAGGGGCAGCCTTTCTTGGATGGAGCCTCCGGTGAGTCTTCTGCTCACCCTGCCGGCCCTAGGCTGCTACCCGAAGTGCCCACCCAGCCAGCCCTTCTTCAATGAGGACCAGATGAAGTGCGTGGCCCAGTGTGGCTGCTACGACAAGGACGGAAACTACTATGACGTCGGTGCAAGGGTCCCCACAGCGGAGAACTGCCAGAGCTGGTGAGGGGGTGGGAAGCGGGTGGCGCTGGGGGAGGCCCTCAGCTCGCCTCTCCCCCACCCCTAGTAACTGCACACCCAGTGGCATCCAGTGCGCTCACAGCCTTGAGGGTAAGGAAGGGCCGGGGGGTTAGTGGGCCGGTGCCCTGGGTGACTCTGCCGGCTCCATCCCCAGCCTGCACCTGCACCTATGAGGACAGGACCTACAGCTACCAGGACGTCATCTACAACACCACCGATGGGCTTGGCGCCTGCTTGATCGCCATCTGCGGAAGCAACGGCACCATCATCAGGAAGGCTGTGGCATGTCCTGGAACTCCAGCCACAACGCCATTCACCTTCACCACCGCCTGGGTCCCCCACTCCACGACAAGTAAGCCCTGCCTGGCTCTCCTGAGGCCCAGTGAGCCAGGACCCCTTTCCCATGCCCCTTGCAGGCCCGGCCCTCCCGGTCTCCACCGTGTGTGTCCGCGAGGTCTGCCGCTGGTCCAGCTGGTACAATGGGCACCGCCCAGAGCCCGGCCTGGGAGGCGGAGACTTTGAGACGTTTGAAAACCTGAGGCAGAGAGGGTACCAGGTATGCCCTGTGCTGGCTGACATCGAGTGCCGGGCGGCGCAGCTTCCCGACATGCCGCTGGAGGAGCTGGGCCAGCAGGTGGACTGTGACCGCATGCGGGGGCTGATGTGCGCCAACAGCCAACAGAGTCCCCCGCTCTGTCACGACTACGAGCTGCGGGTTCTCTGCTGCGAATACGTGCCCTGTGGCCCCTCCCCGGCCCCAGGCACCAGCCCTCAGCCCTCCCTCAGTGCCAGCACGGAGCCTGCTGTGCCTACCCCAACCCAGACCACAGCAACCGAAAAGACCACCCTATGGGTGACCCCGAGCATCCGGTCGACGGCGGCCCTCACCTCGCAGACTGGGTCCAGCTCAGGCCCCGTGACGGTCACCCCCTCGGCCCCAGGTACCACCACCTGCCAGCCCCGGTGTCAGTGGACAGAGTGGTTTGATGAGGACTACCCCAAGTCTGAACAACTTGGAGGGGACGTTGAGTCCTACGATAAGATCAGGGCCGCTGGAGGGCACTTATGCCAGCAGCCTAAGGACATAGAGTGCCAGGCCGAGAGCTTCCCCAACTGGACCCTGGCACAGGTGGGGCAGAAGGTGCACTGTGACGTCCACTTCGGCCTGGTGTGCAGGAACTGGGAGCAGGAGGGCGTCTTCAAGATGTGCTACAACTACAGGATCCGGGTCCTCTGCTGCAGTGACGACCACTGCAGGGGACGTGCCACAACCCCGCCACCGACCACAGAGCTGGAGACGGCCACCACCACCACCACCCAGGCCCTGTTCTCAACGCCGCAGCCTACGAGTAGCCCGGGGCTGACCAGGGCTCCCCCGGCCAGCACCACAGCAGTCCCCACCCTCTCAGAAGGACTGACATCCCCCAGATACACAAGCACCCTTGGTACAGCCACCACGGGAGGCCCCACGACGCCTGCAGGCTCCACAGAACCCACTGTCCCAGGGGTGGCCACATCCACCCTTCCAACACGCTCAGCCCTTCCAGGGACGACGGGGAGCTTGGGCACATGGCGCCCCTCACAGCCACCCACGCTGGCCCCAACAACAATGGCAACCTCCAGAGCTCGCCCGACAGGCACAGCCAGCACCGCTTCCAAAGAGCCGCTGACCACGAGCCTGGCGCCAACACTCACGAGCGAGCTGTCCACCTCTCAGGCCGAGACCAGCACGCCCAGGACAGAGACGACAATGAGCCCCTTGACTAACACCACCACCAGCCAGGGCACGACCCGCTGTCAACCGAAGTGTGAGTGGACAGAGTGGTTTGACGTGGACTTCCCAACCTCAGGGGTTGCAGGCGGGGACATGGAAACTTTTGAAAACATCAGGGCTGCTGGGGGCAAGATGTGCTGGGCACCAAAGAGCATAGAGTGCCGGGCGGAGAACTACCCCGAGGTAAGCATCGACCAGGTCGGGCAGGTGCTGACCTGCAGCCTGGAGACGGGGCTGACCTGCAAGAACGAAGACCAGACAGGCAGGTTCAACATGTGCTTCAACTACAACGTGCGTGTGCTTTGCTGTGACGACTACAGCCACTGCCCCAGTACCCCAGCCACCAGCTCCACGGCCACGCCCTCCTCAACTCCGGGGACGACCTGGATCCTCACAAAGCCGACCACAACAGCCACTACGACTGCGTCCACTGGATCCACGGCCACCCCGACCTCCACCCTGAGAACAGCTCCCCCTCCCAAAGTGCTGACCACCACGGCCACCACACCCACAGTCACCAGCTCCAAAGCCACTCCCTCCTCCAGTCCAGGGACTGCAACCGCCCTTCCAGCACTGAGAAGCACAGCCACCACACCCACAGCTACCAGCGTTACACCCATCCCCTCTTCCTCCCTGGGCACCACCTGGACCCGCCTATCACAGACCACCACACCCACGGCCACCATGTCCACAGCCACACCCTCCTCCACTCCAGAGACTGCCCACACCTCCACAGTGCTTACCGCCACGGCCACCACAACTGGGGCCACCGGCTCTGTGGCCACCCCCTCCTCCACCCCAGGAACAGCTCACACTACCAAAGTGCCAACTACCACAACCACGGGCTTCACAGCCACCCCCTCCTCCAGCCCAGGGACGGCACTCACGCCTCCAGTGTGGATCAGCACAACCACCACACCCACAACCAGAGGCTCCACGGTGACCCCCTCCTCCATCCCGGGGACCACCCACACCGCCACAGTGCTGACCACCACCACCACAACTGTGGCCACTGGTTCTATGGCAACACCCTCCTCTAGCACACAGACCAGTGGTACTCCCCCATCACTGACCACCACGGCCACTACGATCACGGCCACCGGCTCCACCACCAACCCCTCCTCAACTCCTGGGACAACTCCCATCCCCCCAGTGCTGACCACCACCGCCACCACACCTGCAGCCACCAGCAACACAGTGACTCCCTCCTCTGCCCTAGGGACCACCCACACACCCCCAGTGCCGAACACCATGGCCACCACACACGGGCGATCCCTGCCCCCCAGCAGTCCCCACACGGTGCGCACAGCCTGGACTTCGGCCACCTCGGGCATCTTGGGCACCACCCACATCACAGAGCCTTCCACGGTGACTTCCCACACCCTAGCAGCAACCACCGGTACCACCCAGCACTCGACTCCAGCCCTTTCCAGCCCTCACCCTAGCAGCAGAACCACCGAGTCACCCCCTTCTCCAGGGACGACCACCCCGGGCCACACCACGGCCACCTCCAGGACCACAGCCACGGCCACACCCAGCAAGACCCGCACCTCGACCCTGCTGCCCAGCAGCCCCACATCGGCCCCCATAACCACGGTGGTGACCATGGGCTGTGAGCCCCAGTGTGCCTGGTCAGAGTGGCTGGACTACAGCTACCCCATGCCGGGGCCCTCTGGCGGGGACTTTGACACCTACTCCAACATCCGTGCGGCCGGAGGGGCCGTCTGTGAGCAGCCCCTGGGCCTCGAGTGCCGTGCCCAGGCCCAGCCTGGTGTCCCCCTGCGGGAGTTGGGCCAGGTCGTGGAATGCAGCCTGGACTTTGGCCTGGTCTGCAGGAACCGTGAGCAGGTGGGGAAGTTCAAGATGTGCTTCAACTATGAAATCCGTGTGTTCTGCTGCAACTACGGCCACTGCCCCAGCACCCCGGCCACCAGCTCTACGGCCATGCCCTCCTCCACTCCGGGGACGACCTGGATCCTCACAGAGCTGACCACAACAGCCACTACGACTGAGTCCACTGGATCCACGGCCACCCCGTCCTCCACCCCAGGGACCACCTGGATCCTCACAGAGCCGAGCACTACAGCCACCGTGACGGTGCCCACCGGATCCACGGCCACCGCCTCCTCCACCCAGGCAACTGCTGGCACCCCACATGTGAGCACCACGGCCACGACACCCACAGTCACCAGCTCCAAAGCCACTCCCTTCTCCAGTCCAGGGACTGCAACCGCCCTTCCAGCACTGAGAAGCACAGCCACCACACCCACAGCTACCAGCTTTACAGCCATCCCCTCCTCCTCCCTGGGCACCACCTGGACCCGCCTATCACAGACCACCACACCCACGGCCACCATGTCCACAGCCACACCCTCCTCCACTCCAGAGACTGTCCACACCTCCACAGTGCTTACCACCACGGCCACCACAACCGGGGCCACCGGCTCTGTGGCCACCCCCTCCTCCACCCCAGGAACAGCTCACACTACCAAAGTGCTGACTACCACAACCACGGGCTTCACAGCCACCCCCTCCTCCAGCCCAGGGACGGCACGCACGCTTCCAGTGTGGATCAGCACAACCACCACACCCACAACCAGAGGTTCCACGGTGACCCCCTCCTCCATCCCGGGGACCACCCACACCCCCACAGTGCTGACCACCACCACCACAACTGTGGCCACTGGTTCTATGGCAACACCCTCCTCTAGCACACAGACCAGTGGTACTCCCCCATCACTGACCACCACGGCCACTACGATCACGGCCACCGGCTCCACCACCAACCCCTCCTCAACTCCAGGGACAACACCTATCCCCCCAGTGCTGACCACCACCGCCACCACACCTGCAGCCACCAGCAGCACAGTGACTCCCTCCTCTGCCCTAGGGACCACCCACACACCCCCAGTGCCGAACACCACGGCCACCACACACGGGCGATCCCTGTCCCCCAGCAGTCCCCACACGGTGCGCACAGCCTGGACTTCGGCCACCTCAGGCACCTTGGGCACCACCCACATCACAGAGCCTTCCACGGGGACTTCCCACACCCCAGCAGCAACCACCGGTACCACCCAGCACTCGACTCCAGCCCTGTCCAGCCCTCACCCTAGCAGCAGGACCACCGAGTCACCCCCTTCTCCAGGGACGACCACCCCGGGCCACACCAGGGCCACCTCCAGGACCACGGCCACGGCCACACCCAGCAAGACCCGCACCTCGACCCTGCTGCCCAGCAGCCCCACATCGGCCCCAATAACCACGGTGGTGACCATGGGCTGTGAGCCCCAGTGTGCCTGGTCAGAGTGGCTGGACTACAGCTACCCCATGCCGGGGCCCTCTGGCGGGGACTTTGACACCTACTCCAACATCCGTGCGGCCGGAGGGGCCGTCTGTGAGCAGCCCCTGGGCCTCGAGTGCCGTGCCCAGGCCCAGCCTGGTGTCCCCCTGCGGGAGTTGGGCCAGGTCGTGGAATGCAGCCTGGACTTTGGCCTGGTCTGCAGGAACCGTGAGCAGGTGGGGAAGTTCAAGATGTGCTTCAACTATGAAATCCGTGTGTTCTGCTGCAACTACGGCCACTGCCCCAGCACCCCGGCCACCAGCTCTACGGCCACGCCCTCCTCCACTCCAGGGACGACCTGGATCCTCACAGAGCAGACCACAGCAGCCACTACGACCGCAACCACTGGATCCACGGCCATCCCGTCCTCCACCCCGGGAACAGCTCCCCCTCCCAAAGTGCTGACCAGCACGGCCACCACACCCACAGCCACCAGTTCCAAAGCCACTTCCTCCTCCAGTCCAAGGACTGCAACCACCCTTCCAGTGCTGACAAGCACAGCCACCAAATCCACAGCTACCAGCTTTACACCCATCCCCTCCTTCACCCTTGGGACCACCGGGACCCTCCCAGAACAGACCACCACACCCATGGCCACCATGTCCACAATCCACCCCTCCTCCACTCCGGAGACCACCCACACCTCCACAGTGCTGACCACGAAGGCCACCACGACAAGGGCCACCAGTTCCATGTCCACCCCCTCCTCCACTCCGGGGACGACCTGGATCCTCACAGAGCTGACCACAGCAGCCACTACAACTGCAGCCACTGGCCCCACGGCCACCCCGTCCTCCACCCCAGGGACCACCTGGATCCTCACAGAGCCCAGCACTACAGCCACCGTGACGGTGCCCACCGGATCCACGGCCACCGCCTCCTCCACCCGGGCAACTGCTGGCACCCTCAAAGTGCTGACCAGCACGGCCACCACACCCACAGTCATCAGCTCCAGAGCCACTCCCTCCTCCAGTCCAGGGACTGCAACCGCCCTTCCAGCACTGAGAAGCACAGCCACCACACCCACAGCTACCAGCGTTACAGCCATCCCCTCTTCCTCCCTGGGCACCGCCTGGACCCGCCTATCACAGACCACCACACCCACGGCCACCATGTCCACAGCCACACCCTCCTCTACTCCAGAGACTGTCCACACCTCCACAGTGCTTACCACCACGACCACCACAACCAGGGCCACCGGCTCTGTGGCCACCCCCTCCTCCACCCCAGGAACAGCTCACACTACCAAAGTGCCGACTACCACAACCACGGGCTTCACAGCCACCCCCTCCTCCAGCCCAGGGACGGCACTCACGCCTCCAGTGTGGATCAGCACAACCACCACACCCACAACCAGAGGCTCCACGGTGACCCCCTCCTCCATCCCGGGGACCACCCACACCGCCACAGTGCTGACCACCACCACCACAACTGTGGCCACTGGTTCTATGGCAACACCCTCCTCTAGCACACAGACCAGTGGTACTCCCCCATCACTGACCACCACGGCCACTACGATCACAGCCACCGGCTCCACCACCAACCCCTCCTCAACTCCAGGGACAACTCCCATCCCCCCAGTGCTGACCACCACCGCCACCACACCTGCAGCCACCAGCAGCACAGTGACTCCCTCCTCTGCCCTAGGGACCACCCACACACCCCCAGTGCCGAACACCACGGCCACCACACACGGGCGGTCCCTGCCCCCCAGCAGTCCCCACACGGTGCGCACAGCCTGGACTTCGGCCACCTCGGGCATCTTGGGCACCACCCACATCACAGAGCCTTCCACGGTGACTTCCCACACCCCAGCAGCAACCACCAGTACCACCCAGCACTCGACTCCAGCCCTGTCCAGCCCTCACCCTAGCAGCAGGACCACCGAGTCACCCCCTTCTCCAGGGACGACCACCCCGGGCCACACCAGGGGCACCTCCAGGACCACAGCCACAGCCACACCCAGCAAGACCCGCACCTCGACCCTGCTGCCCAGCAGCCCCACATCGGCCCCCATAACCACGGTGGTGACCACGGGCTGTGAGCCCCAGTGTGCCTGGTCAGAGTGGCTGGACTACAGCTACCCCATGCCGGGGCCCTCTGGCGGGGACTTTGACACCTACTCCAACATCCGTGCGGCCGGAGGGGCAGTCTGTGAGCAGCCCCTGGGCCTCGAGTGCCGTGCCCAGGCCCAGCCTGGTGTCCCCCTGCGGGAGTTGGGCCAGGTCGTGGAATGCAGCCTGGACTTTGGCCTGGTCTGCAGGAACCGTGAGCAGGTGGGGAAGTTCAAGATGTGCTTCAACTATGAAATCCGTGTGTTCTGCTGCAACTACGGCCACTGCCCCAGCACCCCGGCCACCAGCTCTACGGCCACGCCCTCCTCAACTCCGGGGACGACCTGGATCCTCACAAAGCTGACCACAACAGCCACTACGACTGAGTCCACTGGATCCACGGCCACCCCGTCCTCCACCCCAGGGACCACCTGGATCCTCACAGAGCCGAGCACTACAGCCACCGTGACGGTGCCCACCGGATCCACGGCCACCGCCTCCTCCACCCAGGCAACTGCTGGCACCCCACATGTGAGCACCACGGCCACGACACCCACAGTCACCAGCTCCAAAGCCACTCCCTTCTCCAGTCCAGGGACTGCAACCGCCCTTCCAGCACTGAGAAGCACAGCCACCACACCCACAGCTACCAGCTTTACAGCCATCCCCTCCTCCTCCCTGGGCACCACCTGGACCCGCCTATCACAGACCACCACACCCACGGCCACCATGTCCACAGCCACACCCTCCTCCACTCCAGAGACTGCCCACACCTCCACAGTGCTTACCACCACGGCCACCACAACCAGGGCCACCGGCTCTGTGGCCACCCCCTCTTCCACCCCAGGAACAGCTCACACTACCAAAGTGCCGACTACCACAACCACGGGCTTCACAGTCACCCCCTCCTCCAGCCCAGGGACGGCACGCACGCCTCCAGTGTGGATCAGCACAACCACCACACCCACAACCAGTGGCTCCACGGTGACCCCCTCCTCCGTCCCGGGGACCACCCACACCCCCACAGTGCTGACCACCACCACCACAACTGTGGCCACTGGTTCTATGGCAACACCCTCCTCTAGCACACAGACCAGTGGTACTCCCCCATCACTGATCACCACGGCCACTACGATCACGGCCACCGGCTCCACCACCAACCCCTCCTCAACTCCAGGGACAACACCTATCCCCCCAGTGCTGACCACCACCGCCACCACACCTGCAGCCACCAGCAGCACAGTGACTCCCTCCTCTGCCCTAGGGACCACCCACACACCCCCAGTGCCGAACACCACGGCCACCACACACGGGCGATCCCTGTCCCCCAGCAGTCCCCACACGGTGCGCACAGCCTGGACTTCGGCCACCTCAGGCACCTTGGGCACCACCCACATCACAGAGCCTTCCACGGGGACTTCCCACACCCCAGCAGCAACCACCGGTACCACCCAGCACTCGACTCCAGCCCTGTCCAGCCCTCACCCTAGCAGCAGGACCACCGAGTCACCCCCTTCCCCAGGGACGACCACCCCGGGCCACACCACGGCCACCTCCAGGACCACGGCCACGGCCACACCCAGCAAGACCCGCACCTCGACCCTGCTGCCCAGCAGCCCCACATCGGCCCCCATAACCACGGTGGTGACCACGGGCTGTGAGCCCCAGTGTGCCTGGTCAGAGTGGCTGGACTACAGCTACCCCATGCCGGGGCCCTCTGGCGGGGACTTTGACACCTACTCCAACATCCGTGCGGCCGGAGGGGCCGTCTGTGAGCAGCCCCTGGGCCTCGAGTGCCGTGCCCAGGCCCAGCCTGGTGTCCCCCTGGGGGAGTTGGGCCAGGTCGTGGAATGCAGCCTGGACTTTGGCCTGGTCTGCAGGAACCGTGAGCAGGTGGGGAAGTTCAAGATGTGCTTCAACTATGAAATCCGTGTGTTCTGCTGCAACTACGGCCACTGCCCCAGCACCCCGGCCACCAGCTCTACGGCCATGCCCTCCTCCACTCCGGGGACGACCTGGATCCTCACAGAGCTGACCACAACAGCCACTACGACTGCATCCACTGGATCCACGGCCACCCCGTCCTCCACCCCGGGAACAGCTCCCCCTCCCAAAGTGCTGACCAGCCCGGCCACCACACCCACAGCCACCAGTTCCAAAGCCACTTCCTCCTCCAGTCCAAGGACTGCAACCACCCTTCCAGTGCTGACAAGCACAGCCACCAAATCCACAGCTACCAGCGTTACACCCATCCCCTCCTCCACCCTTGGGACCACCGGGACCCTCCCAGAACAGACCACCACACCCGTGGCCACCATGTCCACAATCCACCCCTCCTCCACTCCGGAGACCACCCACACCTCCACAGTGCTGACCACGAAGGCCACCACGACAAGGGCCACCAGTTCCACGTCCACCCCCTCCTCCACTCCGGGGACGACCTGGATCCTCACAGAGCTGACCACAGCAGCCACTACAACTGCAGCCACTGGCCCCACGGCCACCCCGTCCTCCACCCCAGGGACCACCTGGATCCTCACAGAGCTGACCACAACAGCCACTACGACTGCGTCCACTGGATCCACGGCCACCCCGTCCTCCACCCCAGGGACCACCTGGATCCTCACAGAGCCGAGCACTACAGCCACCGTGACGGTGCCCACCGGATCCACGGCCACCGCCTCCTCCACCCAGGCAACTGCTGGCACCCCACATGTGAGCACCACGGCCACGACACCCACAGTCACCAGCTCCAAAGCCACTCCCTCCTCCAGTCCAGGGACTGCAACTGCCCTTCCAGCACTGAGAAGCACAGCCACCACACCCACAGCTACCAGCTTTACAGCCATCCCCTCCTCCTCCCTGGGCACCACCTGGACCCGCCTATCACAGACCACCACACCCACGGCCACCATGTCCACAGCCACACCCTCCTCCACTCCAGAGACTGTCCACACCTCCACAGTGCTTACCGCCACGGCCACCACAACCGGGGCCACCGGCTCTGTGGCCACCCCCTCCTCCACCCCAGGAACAGCTCACACTACCAAAGTGCCGACTACCACAACCACGGGCTTCACAGCCACCCCCTCCTCCAGCCCAGGGACGGCACTCACGCCTCCAGTGTGGATCAGCACAACCACCACACCCACAACCACCACACCCACAACCAGTGGCTCCACGGTGACCCCCTCCTCCATCCCGGGGACCACCCACACCGCCAGAGTGCTGACCACCACCACCACAACTGTGGCCACTGGTTCTATGGCAACACCCTCCTCTAGCACACAGACCAGTGGTACTCCCCCATCACTGACCACCACGGCCACTACGATCACGGCCACCGGCTCCACCACCAACCCCTCCTCAACTCCAGGGACAACACCCATCACCCCAGTGCTGACCAGCACGGCCACCACACCCGCAGCCACCAGCTCCAAAGCCACTTCCTCCTCCAGTCCAAGGACTGCAACCACCCTTCCAGTGCTGACAAGCACAGCCACAAAATCCACAGCTACCAGCTTTACACCCATCCCCTCCTCCACCCTGTGGACCACGTGGACCGTCCCAGCACAGACCACCACACCCATGTCCACCATGTCCACAATCCACACCTCCTCTACTCCAGAGACCACCCACACCTCCACAGTGCTGACCACCACAGCCACCATGACAAGGGCCACCAATTCCACGGCCACACCCTCCTCCACTCTGGGGACGACCCGGATCCTCACTGAGCTGACCACAACAGCCACTACAACTGCAGCCACTGGATCCACGGCCACCCTGTCCTCCACCCCAGGGACCACCTGGATCCTCACAGAGCCGAGCACTATAGCCACCGTGATGGTGCCCACCGGTTCCACGGCCACCGCCTCCTCCACTCTGGGAACAGCTCACACCCCCAAAGTGGTGACCACCATGGCCACTATGCCCACAGCCACTGCCTCCACGGTTCCCAGCTCGTCCACCGTGGGGACCACCCGCACCCCTGCAGTGCTCCCCAGCAGCCTGCCAACCTTCAGCGTGTCCACTGTGTCCTCCTCAGTCCTCACCACCCTGAGACCCACTGGCTTCCCCAGCTCCCACTTCTCTACTCCCTGCTTCTGCAGGGCATTTGGACAGTTTTTCTCGCCCGGTGAGTGCATGTGGATAACACTGCTGTACCCTGGCTTATCTTTCTATGGTGTTGTTCTTCACAGGGGAAGTCATCTACAATAAGACCGACCGAGCCGGCTGCCATTTCTACGCAGTGTGCAATCAGCACTGTGACATTGACCGCTTCCAGGGCGCCTGTCCCACCTCCCCACCGCCAGTGTCCTCCGCCCCGCTGTCCTCGCCCTCCCCTGCCCCTGGCTGTGACAATGCCATCCCTCTCCGGCAGGTGGGCCCCGCCTGCCCTCCACCTCCCGTGCTCCAGGTGAGGACGTGCATGTTCCCTGCCCCAGGTGAATGAGACCTGGACCCTGGAGAACTGCACGGTGGCCAGGTGCGTGGGTGACAACCGTGTCGTCCTGCTGGACCCAAAGCCTGTGGCCAACGTCACCTGCGTGAACAAGCACCTGCCCATCAAAGTGTCGGACCCGAGCCAGCCCTGTGACTTCCACTATGAGTGCGAGTGTGAGTGCGTCGGTGGCCGCGGGATTACCCCGAGCCTGCCAGCCCGTCCATCTCTGTCCCGCAGGCATCTGCAGCATGTGGGGCGGCTCCCACTATTCCACCTTTGACGGCACCTCTTACACCTTCCGGGGCAACTGCACCTATGTCCTCATGAGAGAGATCCATGCACGCTTTGGGAATCTCAGCCTCTACCTGGACAACCACTACTGCACGGCCTCTGCCACTGCCGCTGCCGCCCGCTGCCCCCGCGCCCTCAGCATCCACTACAAGTCCATGGATATCGTCCTCACTGTCACCATGGTGCATGGGAAGGAGGAGGGCCTGGTGAGTCCAGGCTGCGGGTGGCACAGTGTTGGTCCCAGCTCAGGGTTCCCCTGGATTCCCCCAGATCCTGTTTGACCAAATTCCGGTGAGCAGCGGTTTCAGCAAGAACGGCGTGCTTGTGTCTGTGCTGGGGACCACCACCATGCGTGTGGACATTCCTGCCCTGGGCGTGAGCGTCACCTTCAATGGCCAAGTCTTCCAGGCCCGGCTGCCCTACAGCCTCTTCCACAACAACACCGAGGGCCAGTGCGGTGAGTGGGCGGCGGGTCCTGCCCCGGCCAGGTTCCAGCCCCGCGGTGACGCCCCCACTCCCAGGCACCTGCACCAACAACCAGAGGGACGACTGTCTCCAGCGGGACGGAACCACTGCCGCCAGTTGCAAGGACATGGCCAAGACGTGGCTGGTCCCCGACAGCAGAAAGGATGGCTGCTGGGCCCCGACTGGCACACCCCCCACTGCCAGCCCCGCAGCCCCGGTGTCTAGCACACCCACCCCCACCCCATGCCCACCACAGCCGCTCTGTGATCTGATGCTGAGCCAGTGAGTCCTCCCCTCGGGGGTTGCAGGCCCTGGGGCCCTCCGTCCTGATCGCTTTGCCCCACAGGGTCTTTGCTGAGTGCCACAACCTTGTGCCCCCGGGCCCATTCTTCAACGCCTGCATCAGCGACCACTGCAGGGGCCGCCTTGAGGTGCCCTGCCAGAGCCTGGAGGCTTACGCAGAGCTCTGCCGCGCCCGGGGAGTGTGCAGTGACTGGCGAGGTGCAACCGGTGGCCTGTGCGGTGAGTGGGGGCGGCCCCGGGCCCCCCAGACCTTGGCTTGTCTGACACCTCTCTGTGCCCACAGACCTCACCTGCCCACCCACCAAAGTGTACAAGCCATGCGGCCCCATACAGCCTGCCACCTGCAACTCTAGGTAAGTACAGGGATGGCTGGTGCCTTCCCTGCTAGGTCTCAGGGCCTCTCTTGTCATCCTGCAGGAACCAGAGCCCACAGCTGGAGGGGATGGCGGAGGGCTGCTTCTGCCCTGAGGACCAGATCCTCTTCAACGCACACATGGGCATCTGCGTGCAGGCCTGCCGTAAGCTCCGCCACCTGTGGCGGGATACGACCCCCTCCGTGATGCCATGCTGTTTTCTTTCCAGCCTGCGTGGGACCCGATGGGTTTCCTAAATTTGTGAGTGGCTCCACCCCCACCTGCCCTACCCCGAGCCCTCAGGGACCCCCTTGATCCATTCCAGCCCGGGGAGCGGTGGGTCAGCAACTGCCAGTCCTGCGTGTGTGACGAGGGTTCAGTGTCGGTGCAGTGCAAGCCCCTGCCCTGTGACGCCCAGGGTCAGCCCCCGCCGTGCAACCGTCCCGGCTTCGTAACCGTGACCAGGCCCCGGGCCGAGAACCCCTGCTGCCCCGAGACGGTGTGCGGTAAGACGCTGCAGAGCAGAGGTGCCCGGCATGCGCCCAGACAGTGGCCTCCATCCTCCCGCAGTGTGCAACACAACCACCTGCCCCCAGAGCCTGCCTGTGTGCCCGCCAGGGCAGGAGTCCATCTGCACCCAGGAGGAGGGCGACTGCTGTCCCACCTTCCGCTGCAGTGAGCGGGGCTGGGGCCGGGCTCCTGGGTGGCTTGTCGAGGGCTTAGCTCCCTTTCCTTCCAGGACCTCAGCTGTGTTCGTACAATGGCACCTTCTACGGGGTAAGGGCACAGCAGTGGGTGGGTGTGGCCCTTGCCCTCAGTGCCACCCTCCCACCCCTTGCAGGTTGGTGCAACCTTCCCAGGCGCCCTTCCCTGCCACATGTGTACCTGCCTCTCTGGGGACACCCAGGACCCAACGGTGCAATGTCAGGAGGATGCCTGCAACAATACTACCTGTCCCCAGGTGAGACCCGAGGCACCTGCCCCCAGGTGAGCGTTAGGGCCTGACGCCCCTCATGTCCCCACAGGGCTTTGAGTACAAGAGAGTGGCCGGGCAGTGCTGTGGGGAGTGCGTCCAGACCGCCTGCCTCACGCCCGATGGCCAGCCAGTCCAGGTAACAGCAGAGGCATGTGGGGGCAGGTCTCAACTCAGCTTCCACACTCACCCTTGCATTTCAGCTGAATGAAACCTGGGTCAACAGCCATGTGGACAACTGCACCGTGTACCTCTGTGAGGCTGAGGGTGGAGTCCATTTGCTGACCCCACAGCCTGCATCCTGCCCAGATGTGTCCAGCTGCAGGGTGTGTGCTGGAGGCCCTGCCCCTGCCTGGGACAGCCCTGCCCCCTGTCTTTGGCCCCCACCAGGGGAGCCTCAGGAAAACCGGCTGCTGCTACTCCTGTGAGGAGGGTAAGTGGAAGCCACCTTCCCACACCAGCCCTTGGGGCTCCACATCTGCCTTTCCTCCTCCCAGACTCCTGTCAAGTCCGCATCAACACGACCATCCTGTGGCACCAGGGCTGCGAGACCGAGGTCAACATCACCTTCTGCGAGGGCTCCTGCCCCGGAGCGTCCAAGTGAGTGGGCTCCTGGCCCTGTGCCAAGAGCATGGCTGATGTGAGGGCCACCCTGCGTCCACAGGTACTCAGCAGAGGCCCAGGCCATGCAGCACCAGTGCACCTGCTGCCAGGAGAGGCGGGTCCACGAGGAGACGGTGCCCTTGCACTGTCCTAACGGCTCAGCCATCCTGCACACCTACACCCACGTGGATGAGTGTGGCTGCACGCCCTTCTGTGTCCCTGCGCCCATGGCTCCCCCACACACCCGTGGCTTCCCGGCCCAGGAGGCCACTGCTGTCTGAGAACGTTCTGCCTCCATCCCCATGCTCTGTCCACCTGGAGCCAGGATGTGCATTGTCTGATCATGAAAACCTTGGGCCTCCTCTGCGGAGCCCCCCGGCCTGTGTGTGGCACCCCGCGCTCCGTGCTCCTGCTGCCCACCCCGTGGGTGAAACCGGCCCCAGAAGGGTGAGGGGCCAGCAGGACCCCTTTCGGGAGGGCGCCACTCAGGAGTCCTACCCTGGGAGAGCCTGTGGCCCACCTTGGCCTTGCCCCTCCCTGATGTCACTGGGACGCCCTGGAACAAACTAAGCATGTGCGGGCCTATGTGTCCCTGCCACGGCCGGAGCGCCCGCGCAGCACGGATTCCAGCTGGCCACGTCCGGCCGCTGGGGCAGACAGGCTGGTCCAGGCAAGGCCAGCTGCTGCCAGGAAGCTGCGACAGGCAAGGCGGCCGCCTGTCCATGCCTGCTGCAGGGTAACTCAGGGCTGAGGTCGCAACGGCCAGGTCAGAGAGGGGTCAGCATCCCAAAGCCCCCTCTGCTCAACCCAGCCCAGTTTTGCAAATAAACCCTGAGCATTGAGTACGTTTCCTGTCCTGACGTCTTTTCTTGCCTAC